GCGGCGCGGGGGGCGCCGGGAGCGGCGGGGCGGGGGCGGGGGCCGCGCAGACCCGGGCCGCCGCCGCCGCCGACTGGCCGGGCGGGCCGCAGCGCGGGCGGAATGATACGGGCGAGTCGCCGCCCGGCCCCTCCGCGCGCTGGGCCTACTTTCCTGGGCCGGGCGGCGGCTGAGGCGGGAGGCGGGAGGCGGGTGAGGGAGCAGGCGGCCGCCTCCTGCGCGCGCCCTGCCCCCGCTGGCCCTGCCGCGGCCCGCGCTGAACTTGAGGGAAAGTGGCCGCCCCGTGTTCCGTCCCGGGGCCGGAGGGCCGCGGGGCGCGCTGGGGAGGCGGCCTGGCCAGAGCCCGGGCCTGCGGATACCGCGCCCCGGGCTCCTCCCGGACGGCGCCCCCGCCCGACCCTGCGCGGCGCCGGCTGCCCCGGGGACGTTGGGCTCGGCCCACAGGGAGGCCGTGGAGCGCGGGGTCGTGCACACAGTAGGCGCCAGCGTTGTCCGGGAAGCGCAGGGTCGTGCACACAGTGTGCTCCAGTGTTATCTGGGGCGCGCTGTGGGGCGTGCATACAGTAGGCGCCATTGTGATCCGGGAACTTGAACCCTGAGCCTCTGCAGACGCTGTGGGTAGTGCATACAGTAGGCGCCATTGTGATCCGGGGGGCTGGAACCCTGGGCATCTGGAGAGCGCTGTGGGTCGTGCAAACAGTAGGCACCATTGTGATCCGGGTAGCTTGAACCTGGAGCTTCTGGAGAGCGCTGTGGGTCGTGCATACAGTAGGCATCAGTGTTATGTGGGGAGCGCTAGATCGTGCACACAGTAGGCGTCAGGAAGTGTTTTCCCCAGTAATTTATTCTCCATGGTACTTTGCTAAAGTCATGAAATAACTCAGATTTTGTTTTCCAAGGAAGGAGAAAGGCCCAGAATTTAAGAGCAGGCAGACACACAACCGGGCACCCCCAGACCCTGGCCCTTCCAGCAGTCAGGAATTGACTTGCCTTCCAAAGCCCCAGCCCGGAGCTTGAGGAACGGACTTTCCTGCGCAGGGGGATCGGGGCGCACTCGCCGGTGCCGCGGTTCCCAGGTCGAGGGCAGTGGGGTAGGGGGCGCCGCGCTTTTTCTCGCGGGCGCCGTGGTTCCCGTGCGGCCTTGGACGCGAGTCTCCCCCTGCAGGCCTGGTCCCTGGTCCTGGTCACCCGTGCAACTGGAGCGGCGCTCCGCGTTTGGAAAGGGTTTTGAAGGGGGTTCTAAGGGGGAGTGGGCGCCTAGGACTCCCTATGGGAGTCGGTGGGTTATACCTTGACTGCCGTTGATTTTTATTTAACTGTTTAGCTTAGTGACTCAAGTGTTCCCCTTTTCTTGGGGATGAGTAAACTGAGGCTCATTAAAGAGCTTGTGACCAAACAACACAGGTGCCCCAGAGAAAGGTCGGGCCTGGAAACTACAAAGGATTGTGTTAATTTTGTGTTTAGGAAGAAAGAGGTAATGGGTAGGAATCAATGTAAACTTATTCATAGGCCACACCAAACCAGGAATTCTTGTCGTGATTGCACTTGGTAGAGTTAACACACGTGCACATTACGGAAACGTTGGTGACCAACAGGCGTTTCAGCGAGCTTTCGCACACCTCATGGGCCTTTGTGGGCTGCTGGAGAGATGTTGGCTGCACCATGACCCAGGTATGCAGATTTGTAGTTGGATAACAGCAGTGTATTTATTGTCTATACTTATGCAATTTTATAGATGGAGTTTTAACATTGAATGCGGAGAACACTAATTATGCCTATCAAGTTCCAAACTTCCATAAATGTGAAATCTGTCTACTATCTTTTCCAAAAGAATCCCAGTTTCAACGCCACATGAGGGATCACGAGCGAAATGACAAGGTATGTATTTTCAAAGGTGATGTCAGGAATGTTCAGTGGCTTCTTCACTTTTCTCTCCAAATAGCCACATCGATGTGACCAGTGCCCCCAAACATTTAATGTTGAATTCAACCTGACACTTCATAAATGCACCCACAGCGGGGAAGATCCTACCTGCCCTGTGTGTAACAAGAAATTCTCCAGAGTGGCTAGTCTCAAAGCGCATATTATGCTACATGAAAAGGAAGAGGTAATCATCATCATTTTGCATATACTTTGTTATGCTCTGCTCACCGATGGGTTTTCTCTTCCAGAATCTCATCTGTTCTGAGTGTGGGGATGAGTTTACTCTGCAGAGTCAGCTGGCCGTGCACATGGAGGAGCACCGCCAGGAGCTGGCTGGAACCCGGCAGCATGCCTGCAAGGCCTGCAAGAAAGAGTTCGAGACCTCCTCGGAGCTGAAGGAACACATGAAGACTCATTACAAAATTAGGTATGAGTCATTACATGGGCTTGGTCAAAAATACTGTGTATTTTGCCCCCCTTTATTACACTAGGGTATCAAGTACAAGGTCTTATAACCGGAATATCGACAGAAGTGGATTCACGTATTCGTGTCCGCACTGTGGAAAGACGTTTCAAAAGCCAAGCCAGTTAACGCGACACATTAGGATACACACAGGTATGAAAACACTGACTTCTGGATGACTGACCATTATATTTTGATCATTTTTCTCCCACTCTAGGTGAAAGGCCGTTCAAATGTAGTGAATGTGGAAAGGCTTTTAACCAGAAGGGGGCACTGCAGACCCACATGATCAAGCACACAGGTGAAAAACCCCATGCCTGTGCCTTCTGTCCTGCCGCCTTCTCTCAGAAAGGGAATCTTCAGTCGCACGTGCAGCGAGTCCACTCAGAGGTAAACACGGGTTGGGGGCATAAGCGGTATTTAAACATCATTTTTTTCCTTTTTATTCTTTAAGGTCAAGAATGGTCCTACCTATAACTGTACAGAATGTAGTTGTGTATTTAAAAGTTTAGGCAGCTTAAACACGCATATCAGCAAGATGCATATGGGTGGGCCACAGAATTCAACAAGTTCTACAGAGACTGCTCATGTTTTAACGGTAAGTTTAGTAATTTGGAAGAACTTCTTTTTGTATTTTTAATGAAAATGTTTCTGTGTTTCAGGCCACACTTTTTCAGACGTTACCTCTTCAACAGACGGAAGCCCAAGCCACGTCGGCCTCAAGCCAGCCGAGCTCCCAGGCGGTGAGCGACGTCATCCAGCAGCTCCTGGAGCTCTCAGAGCCGGCGCCGGTGGAGTCGGGGCAGTCCCCGCAGCCTGGGCAGCAGCTGAGCATCACAGTGGGCATCAACCAGGACATTTTACAGGTGAAGCACGCTTCCCTGCGGTGTGAGGCTTACCTTCTAACCTTTTAGTTTTGTTCTGTCTTAGCAAGCCTTAGAAAACAGTGGGCTGTCTTCAATTCCAGCTGCAGCACATCCTAATGACTCCTGCCATGCCAAGACCTCTGCACCACACGCTCAAAACCCAGATGTTTCCAGCGTTTCAAATGAGCAGACGGACCCCACAGACGCAGAGCAAGAAAAAGAACAGGAAAGCCCGGAGAAACTGGATAAAAAAGAAAAAAAAATGATAAAGAAGAAGTCACCGTTTCTACCTGGTAATTTTCCTAAACTTTAAAGTTTGGACATTGGCCAAGCGGGACGTGTCCTCTCCCTTCACAGGCTCCATCCGCGAGGAGAACGGCGTGCGCTGGCATGTGTGTCCCTACTGCGCCAAGGAGTTCCGCAAGCCCAGCGACCTGGTCCGCCACATCCGCATCCACACCCACGAGAAGCCCTTCAAGTGCCCGCAGTGCTTCCGCGCCTTCGCCGTGAAGAGCACGCTGACAGCGCACATCAAGACGCACACCGGCATCAAGGCGTTCAAGTGCCAGTACTGCATGAAGAGCTTCTCCACCTCTGGCAGCCTCAAGGTGCACATTCGCCTGCACACAGGTATGGCCTCAGGGCTGGGCCCACACGGGCACATAATTCTAAAATGTGATTTCATTTTTATTAGGAGTTAGACCTTTTGCTTGTCCTCACTGTGACAAAAAATTTCGAACCTCAGGCCATAGGAAGACTCACATTGCTTCCCACTTTAAACATACGGAATTAAGGAAAATGAGGCACCAGCGTAAACCTGCAAAGGTCCGTGTTGGCAAGACGAATATTCCAGTCCCTGATATTCCTTTGCAGGAACCAATCCTCATAACTGACTTAGGTAAGATGGATTGTAGGGCGTCTTTATAATTTTGAATTACATCTGCTTTTCTTTTGCTTTGTAGGTCTCATCCAGCCCATTCCAAAAAACCAGTTTTTCCAAAGCTATTTCAATAATAATTTTGTCAATGAAGCAGATAGACCATACAAGTGTTTTTACTGTCATCGTGCATATAAAAAATCTTGCCACCTTAAACAACACATCAGGTAAGGTAACGGATTCACAGATGGAAATTTAGCATATTCATTAAAATGTGTATTTTTTTTTAAGATCCCATACAGGTGAAAAACCTTTTAAATGTTCTCAGTGTGGAAGAGGCTTTGTTTCTGCAGGCGTGCTCAAAGCACACATCAGAACACACACAGGACTGAAATCTTTCAAGTGTCTGATATGTAATGGGGCTTTCACTACTGGTGGCAGCTTACGGCGACACATGGGTATCCACAACGACCTTCGTCCCTATATGTGTCCCTATTGCCAAAAAACATTTAAGACTTCACTAAATTGCAAAAAGCACATGAAAACCCACAGGTGGGTGTAATTCTGGTGGTCACTTTTTATCAAACCTGATGAACTGTTGTTAATTTTTCTGAAGATATGAGCTTGCCCAGCAGCTCCAACAGCATCAGCAGGCAGCCTCGATAGATGACAGCACTGTAGACCAGCAGAGCATGCAGGCCTCCACTCAAATGCAGGTGGAGATCGAGAGCGACGAGCTGCCGCAGACGGCAGAGGTGGTCGCAGCGAACCCCGAGGCCATGCTGGACCTGGAGCCTCAGCATGTGGTGGGCACGGAGGAAGCAGGGCTGGGCCAGCAGTTGGCAGATCAGCCCCTGGAAGCAGATGAAGGTAAATGTTTCAGGATATTTAACTTTGAGTGAATGCGTCCCCCTTTTTTACATCTCATCCTCAGATGGGTTTGTGGCTCCACAGGACCCTCTGCGAGGGCACGTAGACCAGTTTGAAGAGCAGAGCCCTGCGCAACAGTCCTTCGAACCAGCAGGGCTACCCCAAGGTCAGTGGTGGGTTTTCAATGAAATTTGTAAGTTGTAGAACTCCTCTTTTCTAATTTATTTTAGGTTTTACAGTGACTGATACGTACCATCAGCAGCCTCAGTTTCCACCTGTCCAACAGCTACAGGATTCCAGCACACTTGAGTCTCAGGCCCTCTCCACAAGCTTCCACCAGCAGAGCTTGCTGCAGGCTCCCAGCTCTGATGGGATGAATGTAGTGAGTATGGACAGAGGGGTGCATACATGGCAGTAGTTTGCTTTATACTTCTCTTAAATTTTAGACAACTCGCTTGATTCAGGAGTCATCCCAAGAGGAACTGGACCTGCAGGCACAAGGTTCCCAGTTTCTGGAGGACAACGAGGACCAGAGCAGGCGCTCTTACAGGTAGTTGTCTGCACAGACCAGCTCATGGTATTCGTGGTCTGAGTTCTGTATGTTTGCTTTGTAGGTGTGACTATTGCAACAAAGGCTTTAAGAAGTCCAGCCACCTGAAGCAGCATGTGCGGTCGCACACCGGGGAAAAGCCCTACAAGTGCAAGCTCTGTGGACGCGGCTTTGTTTCCTCTGGGGTCCTCAAGTCCCACGAGAAGACACACACAGGTCACTGTCTGCCTTATACTTGGAGATTAGTCTCCAGCCGTTTTTTCTGTTTCTGTGCTTGCAGGAGTGAAGGCGTTCAGCTGCAGTGTGTGCAATGCTTCCTTCACCACCAATGGCAGCCTCACCCGGCACATGGCCACACATATGAGCATGAAGCCTTATAAGTGTCCGTTTTGTGAGGAGGGTTTCCGAACTACAGTGCATTGTAAAAAGCACATGAAGAGACACCAAACAGTCCCCTCTGCTGTGTCAGCCACTGGAGAGACAGAAGGAGGAGGTATTTTCCATTTGTTGATTCAAGGTGTATTAGATTTTGATCCCTTTTCCTTGATTTTGTGTAGACATTTGTATGGAGGAAGAGGAAGAACATTCTGACAGAAATGCATCACGGAAGTCTCGTCCTGAGGTCATCACTTTCACGGAGGAGGAGACAGCCCAGTTAGCCAAGATCCGGCCGCAGGAGAGCGCCACGGTGTCAGAGAAGGTCCTGGTGCAGTCCGCGGCAGAAAAGGACCGCATCAGTGAGCTGAGGGACAAGCAGGCGGAGCTGCAGGACGAGCCCAAGCACGCCAACTGCTGCACATACTGCCCCAAGAGCTTCAAGAAACCTAGCGACCTGGTGAGGTGAGGGCATGGCTACGCCGCGCGGGTTCCGCCAATATGTCTATAATTAATGCTTTTTGGATAGGCATGTTCGAATCCATACTGGAGAAAAGCCATACAAATGTGATGAATGTGGAAAGAGTTTTACTGTGAAATCCACTCTCGATTGTCATGTGAAGACTCACACAGGTAAGGAAAACATGCCTGCGTCATTGGTAGAGCCTCTGTTGATTCTTGGCTGGGCTTTTCACAGGTCAGAAGCTCTTCAGCTGTCACGTCTGCAGCAACGCCTTCTCCACGAAGGGAAGTCTGAAGGTCCACATGCGCCTGCACACGGGAGCCAAGCCCTTCAAATGCCCGCATTGCGAGCTGCGTTTCCGTACCTCGGGTAGAAGAAAGACACACATGCAGTTTCATTATAAACCAGACCCAAAGAAGGCCAGAAAGCCTATGACTCGAAGCTCATCGGAAGGACTGCAGCCTGTAAACCTCCTCAACTCCTCCTCTACTGACCCAAACGTGTTTATCATGAACAACTCTGTTCTAACAGGACAGTTTGATCAGAATCTGCTGCAACCAGGACTGGTGGGCCAAGCTATTCTCCCTGCCTCTGTGTCAGGTAAACGCTGAGCCGAGGGAATGAGAGCAGCATTTGATCATTCTCTTTCTCTTTCTCTGGCCAGCTGGGGGTGACCTGACCGTGTCTCTGACAGATGGGAGCCTGGCTACCCTAGAAGGCATCCAGTTACAGTTGGCTGCTAACTTGGTTGGACCAAATGTACAGATTTCTGGAATCGATGCTGCCAGCATTAATAACATTACGTTGCAGGTATGACACCTTCCATGGTCTCCTGTGCTGTATTTTCATTACAAGTACCTGTGCTGCTTTTCAGATTGATCCAAGCATTCTGCAGCAGACGCTACAGCAGGGCAACCTATTGGCTCAGCAGCTCACGGGGGAGCCTGGCCTGGCCCCACAGAACAGCTCTCTCCAGACATCGGACAGCACGGTCCCTGCCAGTGTTGTCATCCAGCCCATCTCAGGCCTGTCCTTACAGCCCACAGTGACCTCTGCGAACCTGACCATAGGCCCGCTGTCTGAGCAGGATTCAGTGCTGACCACTAACAGCAGTGGTAAGAGCCACTCACTTTTGCTTATTTTGACATCAACTTTGTTTTGCTTTGTAATGACAATCAGGGACCCAAGACCTCACTCAAGTGATGACTTCGCAAGGTCTAGTGTCCCCCTCCGGCGGTCCCCACGAGATCACCCTGACCATTAACAACTCCAGCCTGAGCCAGGTCCTGGCACAGGCCGCTGGGCCCACTGCCACGTCTTCCTCGGGGTCTCCACAGGAAATTACCCTGACTATCTCCGGTTAGTAAGTTATAATTTTAAACATCTTTTCACCATTGATCTACTTACTTTGCCTCTTTTGTAGAACTTAACACTACAAGCGGAAGCCTTCCTTCAACAACACCGATGTCTCCATCGGCCATCTCGACTCAGAACCTGGTCATGTCCTCGTCGGGCGTGGGAGGTGACGCTAGTGTCACGCTGACGCTGGCCGATACTCAGGGTATGCTATCTGGAGGCCTGGACACTGTCACACTCAACATCACCTCTCAGGCAAGTGCTCCTCAGAGAGGGATGCGAAGGTCCAACTTCTGAAATAGTACTAATCTTTTGCCAGGGTCAGCAGTTCCCAGCGCTCCTCACGGATCCCTCTCTCTCGGGCCAGGGTGGAGCAGGCTCGCCGCAAGTCATACTAGTGAGCCACACGCCACAGTCAGCGTCTGCTGCTTGTGAAGAAATAGCCTACCAGGTACAGGATATTCCTTCATTCACAGAGCTTTTAGTGGAAAGTCACAATTTCTGGCTCTTTCCAGGTAGCTGGCGTCTCTGGGAACCTGGCCCCGGGCAACCAGCCAGAGAAGGAGGGCCGGGCGCACCAGTGCCTGGAGTGTGACCGCGCCTTCTCATCGGCGGCGGTGCTCATGCACCACAGCAAGGAGGTGCATGGCCGGGAGCGCATCCACGGCTGCCCCGTGTGCAGGAAGGCCTTCAAGCGCGCCACGCACCTCAAGGTAGGCCCACTGTGCCAGGGCACAGCTGTGTGTTGTTTCTTGGTTTCTGTGTGTTGTCTCCCAGGAGCACATGCAGACACACCAGGCCGGCCCCTCTTTGAGCTCCCAGAAGCCAAGAGTGTTTAAATGTGACACTTGTGAGAAGGCATTTGCCAAACCAAGCCAGCTGGAGCGCCACAGCCGCATACATACAGGTAACGGGGAAGGACGTGCTTTTGTTTCCTTAAGAGACATTGACATATGCCATTTTCTGTACAGGGGAGCGGCCGTTCCATTGCACGCTTTGTGAGAAAGCCTTCAACCAGAAGAGTGCGCTGCAGGTGCACATGAAGAAGCACACGGGGGAGCGGCCCTACAAGTGTGCCTACTGCGTCATGGGCTTCACGCAGAAGAGCAACATGAAGCTGCACATGAAGCGGGCGCACAGCTATGCTGGTGAGAATGCTGCACCCGGGAGTGCGTGCTGTGGCTGCTTGTGTTTTCTTTGTCTGCATAACAGGAGCTCTGCAGGAGTCTGCAGGTCACCCGGAGCAGGACGGGGAGGAGCTGAGCCGGACCCTCCACCTGGAGGAGGTGGTGCAGGAGGCCGCCGGCGAGTGGCAGGCCCTCACCCACGTCTTCTGATGCGAGTTGGAAGTACACCTTTAAGAATGTTTCTGAAGTTACGTTTTGTGAAGAGCAAAGCACTTGGAATCTCCGTTTTAAAGCTTCAAGTGTTAAAAATGCTACAATAGTTTTTTATCTATAAAATTATCTAAAGAATCATTGTCTTTCAGAGACTCATAGGAAAAAAAAACTAGGAAAAGTGTCACCGCATTGTTCTCTTTTGTCTACAAATCACTGAACTCAGGTACTACTGTAGGCAGTTTCCTCCTCAGTCTCCTCCGTGGCTAGTGTGTCTAGTTCACGAAGCAATTAACTGGGTCTTACTATCATTGTAGTGTGATTTCTTTGTATTAGCAAAGACAAAAACGCTAACATTGAAAAAGTATGTCAGATTTTCCTTCATGTTTCTGGTTATAAGAAGCATAGCTTACAAAGCAAGCGTAAGATTGAGGCATGAAGTTCAGAAAAAAAAGTGTTACAACACACAGGGAAGTTTTTTCCACTCTTTTCTCTGTGCATTTTGAAAATTAGTCAAAATGGACTCTTTTCAGTCTACCATAAGTTAATATAACTGATACCTTGAGAGATGGCTGGACCAATTCTCTCCATGACAAATGTTTAATCATTAGTTACAAGAATGCAGTATCTGGGGCGTCAACATGGGGACTCGAGTAAACCTGACCCACCAATAAGGATTCAGCTGTCCACACGGGCTGGCGACACACTTACCGCATCAATCTGTGTTCAGGTCCAGGGTTACATAATTGCAGAAGCACAAGCCATACATCGCAGGTAGGAAACCACAGAACCGTCTGCAAGGAGCAAGCAACGGTGGCCCTGTCCACCCCAGCAAATAAGAAGCATATCTGTAGCTTAAGGCCACGAATCCGTAAAAACCCCATGACTTTCTCTTCGTGCATAAACAGATGTATTTTTGATTTCAGGGAATTCTTTAGTATCGTCAATGGTGCCACATAAAACATGTCCCAAACCAAATCCCACCCGTGCTGGGCAGAGTGCGTGCACGCCATTCCTACAGCATTCCAAAGATGGAAGGTTCTTTACTTCATGTTAATTTTTCCTTTGAAATTATTTATATGTTCTATATATAAATACATATGTACATAGATATATGGGCCTCTGTGTGGCTGAACAGTATATTTTGTAAATATAAGTACTAGTCCTAATTGCAGAAAGAGCGTCAGTTTCACCTCCCCACGAGCACTTCAGATCAGTATTGTATTCATTTTATTCATAAATGGATATCTTTTTCATTGTCATATAAAGCTGGGTTTTATTTTTTTTTCCTGAAAAATAATTGCCTTTATTTTCTCTCGTTGCCTCCTTGGTTTCAGAAGAGAGTAGTTTTATTATAAATATTGTATGGACTTTGTATATTAAGAGAGGAGCTCATTTCAGATTCCTAAAGAAATAGACATTTTACTGTTATTTTGAAAGGGCATCTTTTGATTTTTTTGTTGTTGTTGTTCACTTTTGGCATATGTATATAAGTAATATTGACGGTGATATGAAAACTTTTGTTATGTGAAGATATTTAAGTCAGAAAATTGTTAAATAATATTACTTCTTTTCCAAACTGCTTTGTGTATTGTATATTTTTTTAAGAAAAAGAAAAGCCTTATTTGACTTATGCTTGTGATACTGGACTTCTTACCAATCCGGAGGTTTCCTTCCTTGAATGTCAGTGTGTAAACCTGGCTGTAGCCGCATATGCAGAATAACTGTAATTGTGCTAGAGTTTTAAAGGTTCTGCTTTTAATGCACTTTTTATTTTATAATTTTGTATTGAAATATTTTAGAAATGTTGATTAATTTTGGTGAAAAAATATCCCCAAAGTGGAAATTATTGGAATTTTAAACTTTTGTTCTTGCTGGGTTATTTATTTTGATTTTAGCATTAAATGTCATCTCAGGACATCTCTAAAAGGGGTTGTTTAATTCCTAATTGTATAGAAAGCTAGTTTGGTGAATTGTATTGGTTAATTGACTGTTTAAGGCCTTAACAGGTGAATCTAGAGCCTACTTTTATTTTGGTTAAAGAAAAAGAAAATATCAATAATTCAATTTTGTGTCTTTTCTCAATTTATTAGCAAACACAAGACATTTTATGTATTATTTCGATTTACTTCCTAATTATAAAAGCTGCTTTTTTGCAGAACATTCCTTGAAAATATAAGGTTTTGAAAAGACATAATTTTACTTGAATCTTTGTGGGGTACAGGTTGATCTTTATATTTTACTGGTTGTTTTAAAAATTCTAGAAAAGAGATTTCTAGGCCTCATGTATAACCAGGGTTTTGAGGATAAAGAACTGTATTTTTAGAACTATCTCATCATAGCATATCTGCTTTGGAATAACTATAAATAAAAGATGAAGTTAGGAAATGTGATTAATTTTTTTCGTTTGAAAATATTTAAGATAAAACAGTTTGGCATGTAAATTAATTTCAAGTTCAGATATTTTTAAGAGAAAACTTTAGTGGTATTTTCCTTTACCTCTGTGAAGTTCAGAGGCGTTTACCCCTGCAGTGTCCACTGGAAAGGCTTCAGACTTTCAAAATCAGGGCATGGCTCCGCGACAGCGAGCCGTGGGCGTCAGCACAGTGCCCTGTGCATGTGTCAGAACTGTTCCTGTTCCCTTTCATTTGCTGCTTTATTCAACGGCACCCAGTCATTGAGGAACCTTTTGAAAGTTCCTAAGTGTTTTGATCCTGCTTGTGTGCTCAAGTAACCATGAAGCACTGAAGCTGAAAGAATGAATTGCCTTTGCAAAGATACCAAACGTGAAGGTGGGGTGCAGGTACTGAGGAAGCAGGAGGCATGTAGCATGTGTGGAGTCCCACCTGCTAGATAATGCCCAAGCGGCTGCGTTTCCATAGAATGGCAATAGATGAAAATGAAGACATGTTTTCAAACATGCAGATTGAAATGCTACCCCACCCCCATCAAGCTCTACTTTTTCCCCTTTGAAAAACTTGAGGCACTTAGAAAGTATCTAAATAGAGGAAATGCTATGACATGGCATCTGACAGCTTGCAGCCAGGTCAGTGGGAGGCTCATCAAATGCCACTCTCCTCTTCCTGACAGTGTTCTGCTGGTGGGACATGAACATCAGTGCTTGTCTGGCACTTAACTAGGGGATGTTTCCTTCGTGCATATTTTCTACTCCCCTGTTGTAATATTTTAAGGAAACTTGATCTTTGAAATTATAGCTAGTGTTCTGTGTCTTCCTTTGAACTCATATCACATTTATTACAAGAGACGCATGTGTTAGCACAGCTACACAATTTTTAGAAGTAGAAGTGGATTTCTTGTCTTGCTGTGGGTTTTCCTCATTTTAGAAGAATATTTGTAACTCATTAAGATACACATTTTAACATGAAATGACCATCACACAGATTTATGTTTGGAAATATTCAAGATAAAATAGTTTGGCATGTAAATCAATTTCAAGATTTATGTACATAAGATTTTTAAAGGAAATAGGTAAGATATATAGAACTGCTTTCTAGTGTATATTAAGGCTATCTCATGCCTGCTTCTTACATTTTTTTCTGAAGCTTATTTCAGAATTAATACCGTGCCCTTCCCTGACTAAAAAAAGTTAATCCAAGGATTGATCGTTGCGAATGTATCCCTTTTCCAAGACCTACTGCATAGGAAGTAAGTGAGGCAGAGATGAGATTATGCGGCGGATACTTCTGAAGGAAGCGTTCTTTTTGTGTCACTTAATCTGTGTTCACGTAACTTAGGCACTTTGGATTTTTTAGAATGAAATTTCAAAAGCGCCTACACGCACCACCCAATTTAATGTCGTATCTGTACTTGGGGCCTCTACACCTTTCCCATATTCTAATGAAAAGATCGTACGCCAAAGGCCACTGAGCTGGCATCTTCTTCATTGTGGAGAAAGTGGGAACCACAGAGCTTTTCGTGGGCCAGATGCCCACATATTCCTAGCAGAGACATGTTCTTTGTCATGGTGTGGCTTGCCACAACATGTCCTGTTTGGTGGCTGGCCCTCTCCGAACGGATTCCCCTCCTCAGACCCCCATGCACGGATGAGCACATAGCTCACCCTCACCCTCACACACTCACCCACACACTCACCCTCACACTCACCCACACACCCTCACACTCACCCTCCCTACACAGGCATCGGGGCAGTTCTTTATATGGATGACTAACAACTAAGAAAAAATGAAGATTAGTATGAATGGCAGGAGCAACAGGCAGTCAGAAGAGATTTTTCTATTTAATCTTTTATGTGTAACACTTTACAGCATGAAGACGTATTCTATCAATATTTGTATCATAATTGACAAATTCTCAAGTGACATAGGGATTTGTTCTTGATTCACCACTAAAGAAAATTTTTAAAGTTAATTTTTTTTAATTACAGAAGAATTCTCTTTTTATCTTCACAATTGTTTCATGATCTATTTATACATTGGATGATATTTATTTAATCCAGTTTTGTATTAGAAATGGATAGTGATGCCAAAAGCCACCGTGCTGGCTTTAAAAATAATAAAAATAGTTTTTGTATTATTTTAAAACTCCTGTATATTTACTTCTTTGGGTTTTGGGT